CCAGGCTGGTGTGCAGTGGCACAATCTCAGCTCACTGCAACTTCCGCCTCCCAGGTTCAAGCGATTCTCCTGCGTCAGCCTCCCAAGTAGCTGAGATTACAGGTGCCCACCACCATATCCAGCTAATATTTGTATTTTTAGTAGAGATGGGGTTTTGCCATGTTAGCCAGGCTGGTCTTGAACTCCTGACCTCAAGTGATCCATGCACCTCGGCCTCCCAAAGTGCTGGGATTACAGGTGTGAGCCACTGCGCCCGGCCCTGGTTCCCATTTTTAAAAGGTCACTTCAGTTGCTATAAGGAGAAATGGATTATGAGTGTGGGGCAAGAATGAAGCAGGGAGACCAGTTTGGAGGTGGCTGCAGTTGCCCAGGGGAGCAGTGATAGTGGCTTGGACCACTCAGAAAGACAAATTTTGGAGGAAGAGCTGATGCCAGGTTTTGGGAGTGAGGGAGAGAGATTCCTAGGGCTACTTCGGTGGTGGTTGGGTCCCCAAGCTCCAAGACTGAGTCCAGACCAGGGCCCCGTTGGTGGTGAGGTCTGATTTTAGCAGTGCGTGCCCACCTCCTTGTCTCCACCTGCTGGCTGGTGCTTGGAGCACCTTTAGGGGAACTTTAGCCATCAGAGTCCTGGGGTCAGGAGGCTGGGAGAAGGTCCTGGGAGGTGGGAAAGTCCCCCAACTGCTGGGTGGATGGGTGGGTGGGACTGTGTTCCCAGGGGCATCTGCTGGGCTGAGCCTCTCCCTGGGGGCTGTCCACATCAGCTTTCTCCCCTGCCATGGGTCAACTCAGGCCCATTTATGGGCCACACGGCTGCTTGGAAGGCATGTGGTGGAGAAGGGGAGGAGATAGCTGTCAGTGGACTTGGGGAAGAATCCCCCATCCATGGCAGCTTCCATGGGTGGCAAGTCCCCAGCATCCAAGGGCTGCCTCTGAGTGTCACCCACCCCCACCTGAGACCTTAGTGGCTAGAAGGGGGAGGGGTGGGGGTGGAGCCTGATTCGCAGCAGGGTGTGTCCAGATGGTCAGTCTCTGGTGGCTAGCCTGTCCTGACAGGGGAGAGTTAAGCTCCCGTTCTCCACCGTGCCGGCTGGCCAGGTGGGCTGAGGGTGACCGAGAGACCAGAACCTGCTTGCTGGAGCTTAGTGCTCAGAGCTGGGGAGGGAGGTTCCGCCGCTCCTCTGCTGTCAGCGCCGGCAGCCCCTCCCGGCTTCACTTCCTCCCGCAGCCCCTGCTACTGAGAAGCTCCGGGATCCCAGCAGCCGCCACGCCCTGGCCTCAGCCTGCGGGGTAAGTCGGTGGGCAATGCTGGGGACGTTGGACTTTTGCACTAACCTAATACCTCCTTTTGCAGGCTCCAGTCAGGCCAACACCGACGCGCAGCTGGGAGGAAGACAGGACCCTTGACATCTCCATCTGCACAGAGGTCCTGGCTGGACCGAGCAGCCTCCTCCTCCTAGGATGACCTCACCCTCCAGCTCTCCAGTTTTCAGGTTGGAGACATTAGATGGAGGCCAAGAAGATGGCTCTGAGGCGGACAGAGGAAAGCTGGATTTTGGGAGCGGGCTGCCTCCCATGGAGTCACAGTTCCAGGGCGAGGACCGGAAATTCGCCCCTCAGATAAGAGTCAACCTCAACTACCGAAAGGGAACAGGTGCCAGGTGAGACAGCAAGTGGGGGCAGGGCAAAGGGGCCAGCATGAGTCACAAACCACATCCTCCACAGTCAGCCGGATCCAAACCGATTTGACCGAGATCGGCTCTTCAATGCGGTCTCCCGGGGTGTCCCCGAGGATCTGGCTGGACTTCCAGAGTACCTGAGCAAGACCAGCAAGTACCTCACCGACTCGGAATACACAGGTAGACCCTGCCCTGTGGATCCAAGGCTAGGCACTGTGCCCCTTCCCCTCCCTTCTTCCCACAGAGGGCTCCACAGGTAAGACGTGCCTGATGAAGGCTGTGCTGAACCTTAAGGACGGAGTCAATGCCTGCATTCTGCCACTGCTGCAGATCGACAGGGACTCTGGCAATCCTCAGCCCCTGGTAAATGCCCAGTGCACAGATGACTATTACCGAGGCCACAGCGCTCTGCACATCGCCATTGAGAAGAGGAGTCTGCAGTGTGTGAAGCTCCTGGTGGAGAATGGGGCCAATGTGCATGCCCGGGCCTGCGGCCGCTTCTTCCAGAAGGGCCAAGGGACTTGCTTTTATTTCGGTGAGTGAGCCTTTCTTGGATAAATCGAGGCACCTGGGGCCCAAGCTGCTCTCTTGGCCTGCAGGTGAGCTACCCCTCTCTTTGGCCGCTTGCACCAAGCAGTGGGATGTGGTAAGCTACCTCCTGGAGAACCCACACCAGCCCGCCAGCCTGCAGGCCACTGACTCCCAGGGCAACACAGTCCTGCATGCCCTAGTGATGATCTCGGACAACTCAGCTGAGAACATTGCACTGGTGACCAGCATGTATGATGGGCTCCTCCAAGCTGGGGCCCGCCTCTGCCCTACCGTGCAGCTTGAGGACATCCGCAACCTGCAGGATCTCACGCCTCTGAAGCTGGCCGCCAAGGAGGGCAAGATCGAGGTGAGCGGCTGTCCCCTTCCCACTTCCCCTCTCATGAATGCAAGCTCATATGGCCACCCTGCAGATTTTCAGGCACATCCTGCAGCGGGAGTTTTCAGGACTGAGCCACCTTTCCCGAAAGTTCACCGAGTGGTGCTATGGGCCTGTCCGGGTGTCGCTGTATGACCTGGCTTCTGTGGACAGCTGTGAGGAGAACTCAGTGCTGGAGATCATTGCCTTTCATTGCAAGAGCCCGGTGAGCCCACAGGAGCATGGGTGCACGCAGAGGTGTACCCATGGCTCTCCCCTCCCCACCCCAGCACCGACACCGAATGGTCGTTTTGGAGCCCCTGAACAAACTGCTGCAGGCGAAATGGGATCTGCTCATCCCCAAGTTCTTCTTAAACTTCCTGTGTAATCTGATCTACATGTTCATCTTCACCGCTGTTGCCTACCATCAGCCTACCCTGAAGAAGGCAAGGGCGTGAGGTTTGGGGGGGCACATCTTCCCTAGGTCTCATCTGAGTGTGTCTTCAGCAGGCCGCCCCTCACCTGAAAGCGGAGGTTGGAAACTCCATGCTGCTGACGGGCCACATCCTTATCCTGCTAGGGGGGATCTACCTCCTCGTGGGCCAGGTGAGTGCCCCTCCCCTTCTCCTACCAAGAAGTTCACAGCCCTCTGTCCTCCCTTCCTCCGCAGCTGTGGTACTTCTGGCGGCGCCACGTGTTCATCTGGATCTCGTTCATAGACAGCTACTTTGAAATCCTCTTGTACGTGGGTTCTCACTCCTCCTTCTCTCAACCGCAAGCCCACCTGGATTCTGCTCCCACACAGCCTGTTCCAGGCCCTGCTCACAGTGGTGTCCCAGGTGCTGTGTTTCCTGGCCATCGAGTGGTACCTGCCCCTGCTTGTGTCTGCGCTGGTGCTGGGCTGGCTGAACCTGCTTTACTATACACGTGGCTTCCAGCACACAGGCATCTACAGTGTCATGATCCAGAAGGTGAGAGAAGGGGGTGGCCCACCGGGACTCTTACGCAAACAAACGTACATATGTGTGTTTGCAGGTGTCCACACGGGAGCATGTGCATCCTTCCACAAGCAAGGAGCAAAGAATATGTGCATAAGCTCATCTGCATGTCTGTGTCCTGCGATGTGTGGGCGCGGGCATGTAACTGCATTCATTTATGTATTCAGCGCATGTTTAGGGAGTGCCTACTGTGGGCCGGGCCCTGTTCTAGGTGTTGGGAATATAGCAGAGAACAGAACAAGTCCTTGCTCCCCTGAAGCTGATGTTCTGGTGGGAGGAAATGAAAACCTTAAGAAAACAACTGAGAACATTCCACACTGCTAAATTCTATGAAGGAAAAAAAAGCACAGGACAATGTGATGCAGAATGGCTGGGACCAAGTACCCTTTAGATGGGATGGTCTGGGAAGCCTCTCTAAAGAGGGGATGTTTAAGTTGAGACCTGAAAGAATGATTCAGCCACAGCAGGGTGAAGAGGAGATATTCTCAGCAGAGGGCACAGCAGTGGCTGCCACGAGCCAGAAGGAGCTTGGGGTGCTTGGGACAGGGTGAGGAGGCTAGGTGGCTGGGGAGATGGCAGGAGGGTGGAGGTGAGGAGGTTGGGAGGAAGGGAAGGGCCAGGGGCCCCTTCCACGGGGAGGGATTTGGAGGTCCCCAGAGGCTTTTTTTTTTTTAATTGTAGTAAAATACACCTAACATGGAACTTTTTTTTTTTTCTTTGAGATGGAGTCTCACTCTTGTTACCTAGGCTAGAGTGCAATGGCACCATCTCAGCTCACTGCAAACCCCTACTCCTGGGTTCAAGCGATTCTCCTGCCTCAGCCTCCCGTATGGCTGGGGTTGCAGGCACCCACCACCATGCCCGGCTAATTTTTGTATTTTTAGTAGAGACAGGTTTTCACCACGTTGGCCAGGCTGGTCTCAAACTCCTGACCTCAGGTGATCCGCCTGCCTTGGCCTCCCAAAGTGCTGGGATTACAGGCATGAGCTACTGCGCCTGGCCCATTTTAACCTTTTTTTTTTAAAGTATACAGCTAAGTGTCATTAAGTACATTCACACTGTTGTATAACCATCACCACCATCCAACTCCAGAACTTTCTTGTCATCCCAAACTGAAACTCAACACCCATTAAACAACTCCCCATTCCCTTCCCCCAGTCCCTGGAAGCCACCATTCTAATTTCTGTTT